TAATACATTACAATTCAACCTGAAGGCCGGGACGAAGGTAGGAATTGGATTTTAGGCTGGCTCTGGGCTGTGTCCCTCCCATCCATGGGATGTGGAGCCATTGAAGGTTGTGGGGTCACGATGCAGGTGCTGTCTCAGAAAGATACATCCGACTGTGTGTGCAAATGGGCTGGGGCGGAGAGGAGAGAGAGAGGTAGAGTCCATTTGGAGACTACTGCAATAGCCAGGCTGACGAGTTAAGAGCGGGGCACAGTAAGAATGGGAAGAAATCTAAGAAGAAAATGGTAGTGCGCGGGGCCAACAATGGACGATGACCGAACCCAGGTGGGGATGGGTGAGTGACGAGAAGAACCGCTCCGTGCCGTCCAGGGAGCCCCTTGACTTCCCTTCTGTTCTTAGAGCGGACGTCCTCCTACCAGCCCCCAACCAGCGCCACCAGGGTGGCGCAAGCCTCAAGCTGGTCAGGTCAGCAACAGCCGCAACGGAGGCAGGAGCCGACACGCTCGTACCCCGGCCCCCTCCCCGCCCCCGCACCCCCGGCAGTCCCTCCGGTTTGACCACTCCCCCCGGTCCCTTGCCTCCCCCGACCCCCAGCCTCCGTCGGCCGCCGGCACCACCCTCCGCCCCTCTCCGCCCCCTCCCCCGTGGGGCGCTGACTCGCCCGGCTGCCACGTCTCACTGATGACATCACTAGGGCAGCTCGGCCTTAGCCAATCCGCCAGGGGGAGTCCGAGCGAAGTCCTAGCCAGCGAGTCAGAGGGGAGGGGAGCAGGGAGGGGCCGAGGGTGGGGAGGTGAGGGAGTGGGGAATGGGGCGGGCGACAACCCTTCAGGTACGCATGCCCCAGAGGCGCGGCGCTTGGCGGGAAGCTGAGTCCTGGCCTTGCGTCGCACTGTCTGTCCTCAGCTCGCGTAGCCGCGCTCGCGACTCCCTTTCCCGGCATGCCAGGCGGTGCGGCCGCCCTCTGGGCCGTGTAAAGGCCCCTCGGTCTAAGGCTTCCCTATTTCCTGGTTCGCCGGCGGCCATTTTGGGTGGAAGCGATAGCTGAGTGGCGGCGGCTGCTGATTGTGTTCTAGGGGACGGAGTAGGGGAAGACGTTTGCTCTCCCGGAACAGCCTATCTCATTCCTTTCTTTCGATTACCCGTGGCGCGGAGAGTCAGGGCGGCGGCTGCGGCAGCAAGGGCGGCGGTGGCGGCGGCGGCAGCTGCAGTGACATGTCCAGCATGAATCCCGAATAGTGAGTTCAGGAGAGCACCGGTCGGCTGGGTCTTATTAACATCATTTTCTTTTTCTTTTTGCAGTGATTATTTATTCAAGTTACTTCTGATTGGCGACTCAGGGGTTGGAAAGTCTTGCCTTCTTCTTAGGTTTGCAGTAAGTTGAAATTGAAATGTCTTTACAATTAATACATTTAATTGTTAATTATTTCCCCCTTCAGGATGATACATATACAGAAAGCTACATCAGCACAATTGGTGTGGATTTCAAAATAAGAACTATAGAGTTAGACGGGAAAACAATCAAGCTTCAAATAGTAAGTGACTTGGCTAGTAATTTTTTTGAAATATTGTTTGGATTTCTTGATTGTTTTGTAATAGTGGGACACAGCAGGCCAGGAAAGATTTCGAACAATCACCTCCAGTTATTACAGAGGAGCCCATGGCATCATAGTTGTGTATGATGTGACAGATCAGGTAAGTTCCAAGAGGAGATTGTGTTACAGTGACTATATTATCAGTCTTTCAAATGTCTTTTTAGGAGTCCTTCAATAATGTTAAACAGTGGCTGCAGGAAATAGATCGTTATGCCAGTGAAAATGTCAACAAATTGTTGGTAGGGAACAAATGTGATCTGACCACAAAGAAAGTAGTAGACTACACAACAGCGAAGGTATGTTTAAAGTTTAATTTTCATACTGAATTTCAGTGTTAATTGTGCCTCATTATTCTCTTAGGAATTTGCTGATTCCCTTGGAATTCCGTTTTTGGAAACCAGTGCTAAGAATGCAACGAATGTAGAACAGTCTTTCATGACGATGGCAGCTGAGATTAAAAAGCGAATGGGTCCCGGAGCAACAGCTGGTGGTGCTGAGAAGTCCAATGTTAAAATTCAGAGCACTCCAGTCAAGCAGTCAGGTGGAGGTTGCTGCTAAAATTTGCCTCCATCCTTTTCTCACAGCAATGAATTTGCAATCTGAACCCAAGTGAAAAAACAAAATTGCCTGAATTGTACTGTATGTAGCTGCACTACAACAGATTCTTACCGTCTCCACAAAGGTCAGAGATTGTAAATGGTCAATACTGACTTTTTTTTTATTCCCTTGACTCAAGACAGCTAACTTCATTTTCAGAACTGTTTTAAACCTTTGTGTGCTGGTTTATAAAATAATGTGTGTAATCCTTGTTGCTTTCCTGATACCAGACTGTTTCCCGTGGTTGGTTAGAATATATTTTGTTTTGATGTTTATATTGGCATGTTTAGATGTCAGGTTTAGTCTTCTGAAGATGAAGTTCAGCCATTTTGTATCAAACAGCACAAGCAGTGTCTGTCACTTTCCATGCATAAAGTTTAGTGAGATGTTATATGTAAGATCTGATTTGCTAGTTCTTCCTTGTAGAGTTATAAATGGAAAGATTACACTATCTGATTAATAGTTTCTTCATACTCTGCATATAATTTGTGGCTGCAGAATATTGTAATTTGTTGCACACTATGTAACAAAACAACTGAAGATATGTTTAATAAATATTGTACTTATTGGAAGTAATATCAAACTGTATGGTGATAAGTATTGTTTTGATTCTTATGGTTAAAGGGAAATAGAGCCTTGCATTATATTCAACACAGCCATTTGTGTGTGCACAATGCAAACTAAGGTATTCTAGACCTATCTTAGAGCAGCATCCAGTATTTGCTTTCTAGATAATATGCCCAATAACATGACCTAGAGGGGCTTCTGTGCTGTGTAGGGATTTAACCAACTTCAGTGGTTCAGGGAGCTCAAACTATATGTAAAACAAGTTTAGAATGTATGCTATCTAGCCCGTTATCTCTGATCCTTCTCTAAAACCATTTGAAATAGCTTCATTGATCAACATTTCATAAATGCATCTGTGGTAGAGGTAGAAAGCAGCACCTTTCCTAATTGGCAAATGATCAGACTAATGTGTGCTAATGTTTTTCTTCCATGCTTTCAGTCAGATTCAACTATTTTATCCTCCACAGTTGCTTAACTTGGTGTTGGAGGAGGGTTTAAGCATTAAGATAGGAAGCAGGAAATTTGATTGCTCTAAATTTAGAAATTATATCCCTAAAAATTAAAACATGAATACTGGGTGGTAATGATAATTGAGGCAAATGTATTTATTTTGGTGACATTTTGCATATATGAAGATTTTCTGAAATAGGACCTTCAAGATCCTAGGGGGTTTTGTTTGGTTTTTAATTGTGAGGAATAAAAAATCTTCTGCCCACACTGGCATTTTAAGGTGACTGAGGTCAAACGTTGTTTCCTTAGGTTGAAATAGCAGCCAAAACATTCTTCACGCAGGGGCTTGGGATATGGCTGCTGGCAACACATTTTGTTGTGGGCTCCTTAATTTAATGATAAAATTTAAGCTAAACACAAGCCAAAAATGAATAGGTTTTTTTAATTTTTATTTTTCACTAAACAGGCAATTGAAATACATGGTACAAAAATAAGTGGTAAGATAATTGTAAAATGAAATGGACAGAATATTCAATTTTCCATCTATGAAAATTTCACAATAAAAATCATAGTTTACTTTGTATTATAGGCGTGCTTGGTGGATCTATTCATCCT